CATATTTAGATGCTTAAGGTAAAAATGATAAAGCCCTCAAGCCACTGTGTGGGTTTGGGTCCAAGTGTTCCTTCTTGCTGCCTCTCTAACACGCCTGGTTAAAATAATCCCTTTGGATGGTGCTGAGAAGCACCTGAACCAAGTGGGTCCCCAAATAACAATGGCGTGCAAGTGTCTGGTTCCCAGAAGTTGGTGACTAGGTAAGCAGCTTCAGGGAGAGGGGGCTGATTCCCAGACAGTCGCCTGTTCCTGCGGGGATGGGGCTGAGGCTTGGGGAATGTGGGCAGGAGGATATGCCATTTGATTCTGTTGCACACGTTCTTTTCCCTTCTTTCTGTATGTCTGGTCATTCTGCTATTCTGTCGTTCCTCACATAGGTTGGACATTGGCCGGCTGCCAGCATAAGTGCCAGTGTGATTTTGCTAGGGTGTGAGCTGAGAAAGAGAGGTGGAGGCTAAGCAGGTGTGATGCTTCTCAGAGGTGCTGAGTTTTTGCCCTTCTGAGCAGGGAATCTTTGCTTATCCCTTTGACCAAGGATCTTTGCTGCAAAGGCTGGGTATCGGCTGTGCTCAGCAAAGCGTCAACTCGTGCAAGAACTTAGCAGGAATAGTTCTGGCTAAGGTTAGGAGGCTGCCACCAAAGTCTCTTTTTTGTTCCTCTGCTTCTCCCGTTTGCCTCCTTATCATGAGATCTTTTTGCTAAGCTGGCAGAAAGATTGCATAGTCAGTGCTTCCAGCTCTGCTCCCACCTGATCCTGCACTGTCCTCTGGTCCCTGAATGAATGAACTCTGATACCCAATCTTGTCTCGAGCCTTCTCTATGCCACTCATGGCTCCTCTTCTGCTCTTTCCATCTTTTTGCTGAGAGTTCTGAGCTCTGTACTTCCTCTTGGCCCATCTCACTTCCTGAAACACCCCTGAAGAGGGTTGCTTATCTTGATGGAACTCAAAAAGCCAAAAAGCTGCAGGCAGAGGCGTTGAGGACATCTGTTTGGGGAACTAAGAGCAGCAGCACTTTCAGATTCAGTCCATATAGAGCTGTCCTACAGCATTCTGGAAACTTGAGGATGTGCGGTGCATAAAGGGGCTGGAAGTGACCCACCTGTGATGAGCCCTTTCTAAGGAGAAGGGTTTCCAAGAGATCACCCCACCAGAAAAGGGTAGGAATGAGCAAGTTGGGAATTTTAGACTGTCACTGCACATGGACCTCTGGGAAGACGTCTGGCGAGAGCTAGGCCCACTGGCCCTACAGACGGATCTTGCTGGCTCACCTGTCCCTGTGGAGGTTCCCCTGGGAAGGCAAGATGCCCAACAACAGCACTGCTCTGTCATTGGCCAATGTTACCTACATCACCATGGAAATTTTCATTGGACTCTGCGCCATAGTGGGCAACGTGCTGGTCATCTGCGTGGTCAAGCTGAACCCCAGCCTGCAGACCACCACCTTCTATTTCATTGTCTCTCTAGCCCTGGCTGACATTGCTGTTGGGGTGCTGGTCATGCCTTTGGCCATTGTTGTCAGCCTGGGCATCACAATCCACTTCTACAGCTGCCTTTTTATGACTTGCCTACTGCTTATCTTTACCCACGCCTCCATCATGTCCTTGCTGGCCATCGCTGTGGACCGATACTTGCGGGTCAAGCTTACCGTCAGGTAGCCTGCGGCGTGGGGTGGGCAGCAATTGATAAGCTCAAGCATATCTGTTTCCCTTAAACAGATTCAGAATTCCTGGGCTCCCTGGGTGCATTCTATCATTCCAGTTGAAAGTTTGCTTCCTTCCAGTCATGTGGCTCTTCATTCTACTCTCCTTGGCTCTCATTTCAGGTAGGATGGGGGACGGAACAGCTCCAGCCCTTGCACGTGTGCGTGTGTGTGTGTGTTTTCACAGATGCCATGGTCATGGATGAAAAGGTCAAGAGAAGCTTTGTGCTGGACACGGCTTCTGCCATCTGCAACTACAATGCCCACTACAAGAATCACCCCAAATACTGGTGCCGAGGCTATTTCCGTGACTACTGCAACATCATCGCCTTCTCCCCTAACAGCACCAATCATGTGGCCCTGAGGGACACAGGGAACCAGCTCATTGTCACTATGTCCTGCCTGACCAAAGAGGACACGGGCTGGTACTGGTGTGGCATCCAGCGGGACTTTGCCAGGGATGACATGGATTTTACAGAGCTGATTGTAACTGACGACAAAGGAACCCTGGCCAATGACTTTTGGTCTGGGAAAGGTAAGGAGCCTGCCTGGGGTCTGGCTGGATGTTCACCTGACTTAACAAATCCTTTCTGATTCAGACCTATCAGGCAACAAAACCAGAAGCTGCAAGGCTCCCAAAGTTGTCCGCAAGGCTGACCGCTCCAGGTGAGTCATAGTCTTGGCGGATGAATGGGCTTAGCAACATGAAATCTGCTGTGGTTCCTTCTAGGACGTCCATTCTCATCATTTGCATACTGATCACGGGTTTGGGAATCATCTCTGTAATCAGTCATTTGACCAAAAGGAGGAGAAGTCAAAGGAATAGAAGGGGTAAGTAGCTATTGTTGAGGGAGGGGGTGGGCACTCCATTTTCCCTTTCTATTCCCCAACAAAGTAGGCAACACTTTGAAGCCCTTCTCGCGTGTCCTGACTCCAAAGGAAATGGCTCCTACTGAACAGATGTGACTGAAGATTTTTTTAATTTAGTTCATAAAGTGATGCTACAACAGAATAATCACCATGACAACTGGCCCACACCTCAGAGACTGATTCTGATCTCCCAGGAATTCTGAAGGACCCTCTATCCTTGACAACAATCATTTGCAGCCAGGTAGCAACGGCGGTAGTCAGAGGAGCTATGATAGACCACACCCAAGCAAGGCTGCCCTCAAATAACATCTCAAGATCTTAGTTCTTATGCATTCCATCAGTCAGAAGTGAAGAAGAGGTGGAGAATCTGGATTGGGGACCAGGAAATCACTTGTATTTTGTTAGCCAATAAATTCCTAGCCAGTGTTGAATGAACTCCAAGGTATGAGTAACTTCTTCTAGGGTAT